TATGAATAATTCCCCTGTGAACTGCAGCGGCAAAAGCTCTGGCCTTGAATCTAGGCGCGGCATTTACCATCCGTGTGACATTACCAAGCCACTGAGGTTTATTTTCTCGTCTACAGAAGAAGAACGATTACCATGCCTGTCTCTCAGGGCTGCTGCCAGGGTTAACTGAGACAACAGACAGAAACCTCTAATGTCCCCTCTCCAGGCCTGTTCAACCCTTCGGCTCTTGCCTCAAGCCGGCCGCGCTGCTGGAGTGTGGACTGAGGACCAGACCATGTAGCCCTTGATCCCCTCACGGCGTCCCACAGACAGGTAGGCAGGAAAGGGGCCTAAACAACTCAAGTGTCAGAAATGTTTCTCGTCCAAGGTCTTAGGAAAAATACAACACGACCCCATAAGGTGGAACTTATTACCGCTTTTCTACAATGGAGGAAAGAGAGGCTCGGAGCTTACGCGACTGGCCCAAGGCTCACAGGGGGAAAAGTGGCGGGACCTCTTGACTGCGAATCCCGCGCACTCCAGACCCCGGCTCCCCACGGCCCCCAGCGCCAAGCGGACCCCGTCGCTCCCGGAGGCGCTTCCCATGGGGTCTCACCTGGCCTTTGGGACACGCGGCCTCGGCGGCTAAAGCTTGGTTCGGGGTTGCCCCGGGCAGGCGGTCCTAAGCTCGCTCTCCCTTCTCAGCTTAGCGGCGGGTGGCCTGACGTTCAGCCGCCTTCCAAAGCCCGCGCTCCCGTCACGTGACCTGCTCGCCACGCACAGCCTCTTGGGGCGCGTAGTGCAGGCTGCGTCCCCTCAGACGGCTGCTCTCATGGCAACCAGTCCCTCCAGGGAGAACAGAGTCTCTCAGCGACCCTGGCGTACCCTTCTCCACCGCTTGTCCCCACTCCACCCACACCAGGTCCCCGCAGGCCCCTGCTCCCTCTACACCCGAAATCGCAGGACTACAAGTCCCTCAATGCCACTTGCGCCGGAGGCACTTCCTTTTCCGGTTGTGCTAGGCGCCTGCTCCTGCCGACGTGTTCTTCCGGTGGCGGAGCGGCGGATTAGCCTTCGCGGGGCAAAATGGTGAGAGCGTTGAGGGGAGTTCCAGACGGAGATTTGATAGCTCTGATCTCTTTCCCTCCTCTAGGAGCTCGAGGCCATGAGCAGATATACCAGCCCAGTGAACCCAGCTGTCTTCCCCCATCTGACCGTGGTGCTTTTGGCCATTGGCATGTTCTTCACCGCCTGGTTCTTCGTGTATCCTTTCACTGAGCAGCCAGAGGACCAGCCCCCTTCGCTTTGCCTTAACTGCTGTGCCCAGTTACGAGGTCACCTCTACCAAGTACACTCGTGATATCTATAAAGAGCTCCTCATCTCCTTAGTGGCCTCACTCTTCATGGGCTTTGGAGTCCTCTTCCTGCTGCTCTGGGTTGGCATCTACGTGTGAGCACCCAAGGGTAAGAGCTGCAATGGGATGGATGCGTGAGCCGGTCTTATTTTGATACCCCTCTCCTCTTTTAGGTAACAACCAGATGGCTTCACTGAAACCTGCTTTTGTAAATTACTTTTTTTTACTGTTGCTGGAAGTGTCCCACCTGCTGCTCATAATAAATGCAGATGTATAGCAGTCCTGTCTGGGGCCCATTCTGCAGGGGTGGTGGGTGCTGGGACCTACATTGCTTCCCCAATCTCTTCCCTTTCCCATTTCTCATCTGCCTTTCACAGTTCCTGCTGCTGATCTACTTAAGGGGGATGAGATTTGTGTAGCACCGGTGTTTTGTCATTGGAATTTAAGGCTTACCTGTGGATAGGGTCTGGGCCTACCCTTTTCTATTGTTTC